GTGAGCCACCGCACCTGGCCACCTCAAGATCTGTTTTAATGTGAATGCTGGTCAGCTGTGTGCCTGAATTCCAAAAGGGAGGAGGGAGTGAGGTATGTCTGTCTCCCCCTTCCCATCACTGCCTGAGCTAGTTTTTCAGGATAACTTGGGAATGCTCTTGGCCAAGCGGAAGGGTCCATTCAGATGGTTGAGGTTTCGAATTGCTGACTGTATCCTTGTAGAATCCTTTAGTACAGTCTTGTCTTCCACATTTCCAGTAATTCACTCTAGAAGCTTGTTCACATTCAGGTTAAATTTTTTCTGGCAAGACTACTTCATAGTGTTGTGTACTTCTGATATCTAACTGACCTTTTTGCGATGTTAATTAGCAGTCATTGATGACATTGCCTAGGTCCGTTAATTCATAGGGTGATGTTTTAATCCTACTGTTTCTTCTTCATTTATTAGCGGGAAAACTTCTATAATGAGAAATTCTTCTCATGCAGTATTTGGTTACTCTGCTGTAAATTTCATAAAGGCAGGACAAATGCTTGATGCTTTCCTTTTATTAACCAGGCCACAAACTGGGGTGAGCTTACCAGCATCCTCCAAAGGTGAACAGAGTTAAAAAATACATTATTATGAATTACAGACTGGAGCATCTGAGGATTTTAAATTCACTCGAATTCCTGTTCTTATTCATGCTCAAATCTTCTTTTTTGGCAATGAGAACCGCTTCAGTTTCGCTTCTATGTTAGCAAGACGTTCATAGTCCTTGGTAAGTTCTTTGCTGTCGGATACGTTTCCCCGCACGTTTCTTTTTTTCAAGAAAACTGGCTTCTTTAGCAGGAACCACCCGCCTCCTCCTGCGGCTCCGCCCGGATCCCGGAAATCCGCTCGGCTCCGCCCCATCCAGGAAATGCTTGCGGCCCCGCCCCAATCCCGTAAGCGCGCGCGGCCCCGCCCCCAATCCCGGAAGCGCGCGCGGCCCCGCCCCCGAAAGTCGGCTCGGCTCCGCTCCAATCCCGGAAGTGCGCGCGGCCCCGCCCCCGCCGGTTCGCGTCTCTCTGCTGCGGCGCGGGGACCGCTGTGCTCTCGGTAGGCGGCTGGGCTGGGTGGGCTCCGCACTTCCTTCCCGCTCCGTGCCGCGCGTCCCGGCACCCTTAGGCCCACTCCGGGAGGGGTCTGCGTCCTGGGCCCGCCTGCCGGCTGTTCCGTGTCCCGCCGTGCCCGTCGCGGGCGGCCTCGCGCCTGTTCCGCTGCAGGTTGGCCCCGGCGGCGGGAGCGCCCCCGATCCGGACAAAGAAACGAGCGCTCGGTGCGACTAGCGGCGCGGGCGGCTTTGCCAGCGCTGTGAACGGAAAAGGGCCTTCCTTACACAGGAAACGGGGTCTCTGGGGGATCCAGTGACGTGCCCAACCACAGAGACCAGGTGAGACTGGCTGATGGTGTCTGGGGCTGCAGCCAAGGGCTCAGCTGCCTCTGTCTGTTCCCAGACCCCTCCTCCTGTAGAGAGTGGTGCTGCCCTCTCGGGATGTACCTGCAGGTGGAGACCCGCACCAGCTCCCGCCTCCATCTGAAGAGGGCTCCAGGCATCCGGTCCTGGTCCCTGCTGGTTGGTAAGGCTCTCCACGTCCCTCCCCAGAACCCCTCAATAGGCAGGCAGTCACTTTCTCTTCATAGGAATCTTGTCGATTGGCCTGGCTGCTGCCTACTACAGCGGAGGTAAAGCACCCCCCGCCCCACCCCCCCATGACCTCACAGGCTGGCGCCCTATGCCCATCTCCAGATAGCCTGGGCTGGAAGCTCTTCTACGTCACAGGCTGCCTGTTTGTGGCTGTGCAGAACTTGGAGGACTGGGAGGTAAGGCCGGCTCGGGTGCGGGACAGAGTCCAGTTCATGGTGGTCAGTGCATGTCGGTTTCCAGGAAGCCATCTTCGACAAGAGCACAGGGAAGGTTGTTTTGAAGACGTTCAGCCTCTACAAGAAGCTGCTGACTCTTTTCAGAGCTGGCCACGACCAGGGTGAGTCGTGGGGAGCGTGGGGACATGGGACAGGATGGCTCGGCCACTGACCGTCTCCCCGCAGTGGTGGTCCTGCTCCATGATGTCCGTGATGTGAGCGTGGAGGAGGAGAAGGTCCGGTACTTCGGGAAAGGCTACATGGTGGTGCTCCGGCTTGCGACGGGCTTCTCCCACCCCCTCACGCAGAGTGCAGTCATGGGCCACCGCAGGTAAGGCTGTGGGACTTTGATCTGGCCGGAGCCTGACCTTCCTCCCGTTGCCGGCCTCGCCCAGTGATGTGGAAGCCATCGCCAAGCTCATCACCAGCTTCCTGGAGCTGCACTGCCTTGAGAGCCCCACAGAGCTGTCTCAGAGCAGCGACAGTGAGGCCGGTGACCCTGCAAGCCAGAGCTGACAGCCCCACTGTGCCTGAGCCCGTGCACCGCCCACAGGACCCATGGCACATTCCCGGTGTGCCTGAGCCCGTGCACCGCCCACAGGACCCGTGGCACATTCCCGGTGTGCCTGAGCCCGTGCACCGCCCACAGGACCCGTGGCACATTCCCGGTGTGCCTGAGCCCGTGCACCGCCCACAGGACCCGTGGCACATTCCCGGTGTGCCTGAGCCCGTGCACCGCCCACAGGACCCGTGGCCTTGGCTTCAGTTGGTGCCTCCAGCCGAGTTGGCCTATTGCCTGCTCATGCTGCTGCTTGCACACTGCATGAAACAGCAGGCCAGACCAGGACATCCAGACTTTCTCCATCGTGAGGCCTGGGCCTGCCTTTCTGCAGCCGGAGGTCTCGCCAGCCCTGGACTCCTGCTTTGGGCCACAGCAAGACCTCGGGCGAGTGGAGAGGCGGGGCCAGGCCGGGCCCTTGTGGGTGCTGATGCTGCATGTTGTCCCCGACACAGCGTCCTCTCCCTGGTGGACATCCCCAGCGGTCAGGTGCTTCCCCAAGGGCAGTGAGGGGTGAACATCCAGGGCCTACCTGGCTGTGCACGCTGCAGCCACACTGTGGAAGCTGCCCCTCCCCGAGGACCCGCCTCCCTTGCTGATGCCAGGATCTCGGCGCATAGACCACTCTGCCCCAGCGGTCGTCACAGAAAGGTCTCTCTGTTCCTCACACTCAGCTTCAGCATAAGCTGTGAGGCCAGAAAAAAGGTCAGCTCTTCTAGTATCGTGCAGTGCTTAAAAACCGGGAGCTCCAGCCGGGCGCAGTGGTTCATGCCAGTAATCCCAGCACTTTCGGAGGCCGAGGTGGGAGGATTGCTTGAGGCCAGGAGTTCAAGACCAGCCTGGGCAACACAGCAAGATCCTGTCTTTGTAAAAAAACTAACCAAACAGGAAAAACTGGGAGATTTTCTGCAGAAATTGAGTTCCAGCCTCTCTCGAACCTGGGAAGACCTGGCAGGAGGGGGCTGGGCTCTCGGCTACAGACTTCTCCCCACCCCGTAGGAGCTGAACGCCAACCATCCTGACCCGCCAGTGCTCTTGGTCTCCTGAGTGTACCCAGGTCCTCCCAGGTGCGGTGTGCACCGAGCGCGCCTGGCCTGATGCCCTGGCCTGTGAGCTGGGGACTCCTGGGCCCTGTGAGCCCCTAGGCGGCAGGCCCAGGAATGGCTGGGTAGGACAGGGAACACCTTTGCCCCACGTCTGGCTGTGACCTCGGTGAAAGCCGACAGGAGAGAGATGGGACCCTCCTCCTCAGTAGTGGCTGCCAGTCCCTCGTTGCAGGACAGGGTCATCATAACCATAAATAACCCTTCACGTGTCACCTGCAGCTTCCACTCTTTATTTCCAAAGAATCAGTGTCACACATGCAGATCACAAAGCGGGTCTCCCTGTGCTGCTTCCTTCTGTGTT